GCTCCACGCCAATAAGCTGAAACGAAGATCTTTACGACCTTCTGAGTGTGTATGTGTGTGTGTGTGTGTGTGTGTGTGTGTGTGTGTGTAGGGGGGAGCTAAATTCCCAAACAGGCAAGTTTTAGGTGGCATGATAAGTCCCCTCCACTTTAACCTTTACAAGAAAAGTAATTTTGAAATTACCAAATGACCAATCCGCTTTTTGTTCTCTGTTCCTGTTTTCCTCAGTCCTTTTCTGTCTATAAAACCAAGTTCTCCTGTTCAGCTCATTGGAACAACCATTATATTTTATAGTATGAGGCACTGCCCAATTCTATAGAATCGCACCTTAAGTCCCAGCTACTCCGGAGGCTGAGGCAGAAGGATCACTTGAGGCCAGGAGTTCCAGGATGCACCTGTGATAGCCATGATTGCTATGACCGCACCTGTGAATAGCCACTGCCTTCCAGCCTGGGCAACATTGCCAGAGTCCGTCTCTTAAGAAAAAAAAAATCTTTGAACTAAGTTTGTTGTGATTTTGTCTTTTGACAAAGAAGAAAGGGCAATGTGAATTGCCCCAAATCACAGAGCGAAATGGTAGTAGTCAGGACCAAAACACTTTCTTAGCCGTTTTCTTAGTTCTTGTACCCATCTGTTTCTGTATTTTCTTCACCAGGCCATCCAGCAGTGTCTCTTAAAGGGTAGCCCGAGAAACAACTGACTTAGAAAAGCGTGGGGCACAGTCTGTCTACGCAGACCCGAGGAATCTGCATTTTAACAAACTCACTGGGAAATTCTCGCGCACGCCAAGGTTTCAAAGACCAGGGTCCCGTGGCACAGTGCCGCACAGTTGTCAAAACAAGTGCTGTCCAATTGTTTTGGTTTTAAATTCTCACTGCGTCATGGGAAATGTAGTTTCGAGCCTCCTCTCTCCCGACGCCCCAGCCAATCCTCCGGCGCTTTACGGAACGAGCCGAGTCAATCCGGAAATAACCGAGTGTTCGTGGCGGGCCCTTTCCTGCCCGGCTGCATTCTGGGAAAGGGCAATTTCCGTTAGGTGCTGAAGGCTGTGGCGCGCGGCTGTCCCCATTCCCACGTGAAGCGCTACGCTAGCATCGCTCGGCTGGCGGCTCCCAGCTCGCCGCGGAGCAGTCCCGGCAGCAGCGGGGGACCGGAAGTGGCTCGCGGAGGCTCAGAAGCTAGTCCCGGAGCCCGGCGTGTGGCGCCTCGGAGCACGGTGACGGCGCCATGTCCCTAATCTGCTCCAGTGAGTGTTGGCTGCGGCCAAGCGCGGGTCTCCTCCAAGCTCACTACCAGCCTTTTCTCTACAGTCTCTAACGAAGTGCCGGAGCACCCATGTGTATCCCCTGTCTCTAATCATGTTTATGAGCGGCGGCTCATCGAGAAGTACATTGCGGAGAATGGTACCGACCCCATCAACAACCAGCCTCTCTCCGAGGAGCAGCTCATCGACATCAAAGGTGCCTATTGGCTGCCTTAGTCTAGGGCCATCATGTTCTTCATACCTGCTTTCCCTTTCGGCAGTTGCTCACCCAATCCGGCCCAAGCCTCCCTCAGCCACCAGCATCCCGGCCATTCTGAAAGCTTTGCAGGATGAGTGGGTGAGTTCCTGCAAGAGAATCAGCATCTTCCCCCTCACCTTACAATGATATTTGCTTCTCCCAGGATGCAGTCATGCTGCACAGCTTCACTCTGCGCCAGCAGCTGCAGACAACCCGCCAAGAGCTGTCACACGCTCTGTACCAGCACGATGCCGCCTGCCGTGTCATTGCCCGTCTCACCAAGGAAGTCACTGCTGCCCGAGAAGGTGCAGCCTCTCCCCTGCCATCCCCCACCCTGTATCCCATTTCTAACATCGTCTTTTCTCTCAGCTCTGGCTACCCTGAAACCACAGGCTGGCCTCATTGTGCCCCAGGCTGTGCCAAGTTCCCAACCAAGTGTTGTGGTAAGTGTCCCCCTTCCCTTACCAGCAGCCCAGTGCCTCTCACCCTCACCTTTCTTCTCTTCAGGGTGCGGGTGAGCCAATGGATTTGGGTGAGCTGGTGGGAATGACCCCAGAGATTATTCAGAAGGTAAGTCCTGCTCTCACCTGGTGGGAGTGCTGATTTGTCTCACATTGAGCCTGTTCTTCCCCAGCTTCAAGACAAAGCCACTGTGCTAACCACGGAGCGCAAGAAGGTGAGTTCTCTTTCTGAAGCCTGGAGAAAGAGTGCTCTTCTTTGGGGGCTTTTCATTTTCTCAGAGAGGGAAGACTGTGCCTGAGGAGCTGGTGAAGCCAGAAGAGCTCAGCAAATACCGGCAGGTGGCATCCCACGTGGTGAGTGTCTGGGTCTCCACTGTCTTGGAGACCGTGACAGGGTTTGGTGTGTCTCTCTGCAAAGGGGTTGCACAGTGCCAGCATTCCTGGGATCCTGGCCCTGGACCTCTGCCCGTCCGACACCAACAAGATCCTCACTGGTGAGAGTCTGGGCCTAGCCCGGCAGGCCAAACTCATTGTTTGGTCTTTTTGGGTCTTCTCCAGGTGGGGCGGATAAAAATGTCGTTGTGTTTGACAAAAGTTCTGAACAAATCCTGGCTACCCTCAAAGGCCATACCAAGAAGGTCACCAGCGTGGTGTTTCACCCTTCCCAGGTAAGGGGTTCTCCTCGCCACCCTTGGTTCTTACTCTGATATTCTGTCTTTGTTTTCCTTGTAGGACCTGGTGTTTTCTGCTTCCCCCGATGCCACTATCAGGATTTGGTCGGTCCCCAATGCCTCTTGTGTACAGGTGGTTCGGGCCCATGAGAGTGCTGTGACAGGCCTCAGCCTTCATGCCACTGGCGACTATCTCCTGAGCTCCTCCGATGATCAGGTGCGGTCCCAGCCAGTGCCCTGGAGAGGCCTACTGACTCCATTGTCTCTTTTTTTTTCCCCAGTACTGGGCTTTCTCTGACATCCAGACAGGGCGTGTGCTCACCAAGGTGACAGATGAGACCTCCGGCTGCTGTAAGTTGCCTCATAGGCACTCAGCTTTTTTGCTGACCACAGGTCTCTCTTCCCTCCTCCACAGCTCTCACCTGTGCACAGTTCCACCCTGACGGACTCATCTTTGGAACAGGAACCATGGACTCTCAGATCAAGATCTGGGACTTGAAGGTAGGACATGGTAGGCCTCCATCTGAGGCCCAGTGACGTATTTTACTACCCACCGCCACTGTAGGAACGTACTAATGTGGCCAACTTCCCTGGCCACTCGGGCCCCATCACTAGCATCGCCTTCTCTGAGAATGGTTACTACCTGGCTACAGCGGCTGATGACTCCTCTGTCAAGCTCTGGGATCTGCGCAAGCTTAAGAACTTTAAGACTTTGCAGCTGGATAACAACTTTGAGGTGTGCCCTTCCCCCTCCGCCCAGCTTTCCATTGTGTGACCTTCTCTCTTTCTATTTCTGGCAGGTAAAGTCACTGATCTTTGACCAGAGTGGTACCTACCTGGCTCTTGGGGGCACGGATGTCCAGATCTACATCTGCAAACAATGGACGGAGATTCTTCACTTTACAGGTAGAGGCTGGTCCTGGGCTCCTGGGATCTCTTTCTCACAGTTGCCTCTTATCTTTCTCCTCAGAGCATAGCGGCCTGACCACAGGGGTGGCCTTCGGGCATCACGCCAAGTTCATCGCTTCAACAGGCATGGACAGAAGCCTCAAGTTCTACAGCCTGTAGGCCCTGGCCCTTCTGATGGAAGCTGGGCCTCATCTCAGTAGAGGGGTAGAATTAGGGTTTGGGGGGGGGGGTGGGGGGAATCTATGGGGGGAGGGGGCTCTGTGGGGTGGGACATTCACATCATTTCACTCTGGTCTGAGTGGTGGCCTGAGAACCATGGTGGCATGGACCACCCTCATCCATGCAACTCCAGGCCCCATGGGAACGGATGTGGAAGGAAGAACTGTCACCCTCTTAAGGCCCAGGGTCGGAGCCCAGGGCCTCTCCCTTCCTGTCGTTCAATGGACGTGGTGGTGGCTGTTCCACACCCATTTTGTTGCAGTTCCTGTGAGACAGGAGAGGCTGAGCCAAGGGAACTGTGAAGGGGATGGGCAGGAGGGCTTGTGCAGGGTTTTGTAAGCAGTGATCTAGTTTCATTAAAAAAAGAAAACAATAACCATAACCACCTCCCCGTGTCTGTCTGCACCAGGAGCACCTGGGACTGGGAAGGTCAAGGGGAGGGAGCACACACTGGGACACTGGCTTCCGGGAAGCCCATCTTCCTTTCCTTTCACAGCTCTTACCCTTTTTTTTTTTTTTTAATTGCACAGCAGAAATAAAAACAAATCTGCAGATGAAATTTGCCATGTCCCTGCGGTTCTTGACCTTGTG